CTGTTATCATCATCTAACAGGCACATTTTGGTTTCAAAAAAAACTGGGCATGTATTAAGATCTAATATGTATTTTACCATCCAGGAATTTTCTCAAGACTGTATTGCAGAAAATTTTAAAACCAGTTATTCTACTCTAATACAGTTACTTATTTTTCTTCAATATCACTTTTTTTCTAAGTATGTCTCTCTTGGACATGGTTTTAATCATTTGCAATATAAAGAGACATAGGCTTAATTTATAGCAGCCCTGAGTTAACAAAAAGAGATAATCCTATTCGCTTATTTGATAATCCAGCTGAACCTGAAGTACTGATTTCAGCCTGTTCATCACCTGAATGGGCTGCCGTGGTTAGAGGGTTTCCAACACAGCTACTGGAACACTTTTAAAAGGTAATGCTGTGATCCATGCAGCCAGGAAGGGGTTGGTCCCTCATAACTCTGCAATCCTCTGGGCCCAGTTTTCTTTTTCCTCTCCCGGTTGATGACACTAGGCCCATTGGTGGTACGGCTTTGGGTTTCCTTCAGTCTCAAGATCTCAGTCAGGGTGGGTGAAGTGGAAGAACAAGCCTTCTTGCAGACCACTGGTTGGTTGGCAGCCTTTGCCATAGCTAATCTGGTTGTTTTCAGGTCAGTGACAGTCACTTTTAGGAGAGGGTTCGTTTGCTTTCAAAATCCATCTCCCCGTTCCTCTCAGGGTTCTTTGCCCCAAAGGACTTTGCCCTTCCTTACGCAGTGGACACCTTGGCACCCTCTGCAAACAGACAGTCCCGCAGAGGCCCTCGACGAGTGTCACTCCATCTGTTTCGCGCTCCTAGGAGAGGTGTAGCAGAAAGCAGTGCCCCAGGCCTCCACGCGACGGTGAAGCAGGAACCAGGGGCTGCCAGCAGAGCAGCCCAGGTGCGTCGCCTTAGGGACAGAGCTGCCAAGTGCCGAGCTGGGGCTGCCAGAGCCGAGCCGGGAACGGCATTTGCCAGAGCCGAGGCGGAAGCCGGAGCATTTGGGGGACGGGACCGCGGGAACCCGGAAACGCCTGGGCTGCACCGAGCTGGCGGTGGCTACGGCGACGGGAGCCGGCGGCGCTGCGGGTCAGCGGTCGCGTAGGACCCAGCGGACTCGGCAGCCTGGGGCGCCCGGCGGAGCTGAACCGCGGCCCCCGGTGGTGGGCTCAGCCGGTCGAGCTGCGCGGGAGGTGAGTCCTCAGCGCACCTGGGGAGGGGCGGGCCTGCATTTGTCTTTTTTTTTTTTTGAGACAGGGTCTCACTGTCACCTTGGCTGGAGTACAGAGGCGCAATCTCAGCTCACTGCAACTTCCACCTCCCTGGCTCAAGTGATCTCCCACCTTAGCCTCCCAAGTAGGTGGAACTACTGGCATGTGCCACCATGCTATTTATTTGCCCTGTTTATTTTGTTTTTCAGGCAAATGAAGATAAAACAATGTTCGCCAACCTAAAATACGTTTCCCTGGGAATTTTGGTCTTTCAGACTACCAGTTTGGTTCTAACAATGCGTTATTCCAGAACTTTAAAAGAAGAAGGACCTCGTTATCTATCTTCTACAGCAGTGGTTGTTGCTGAACTTTTGAAGATAATGGCCTGCATTTTATTGGTCTACAAAGACAGCAGTAGGTATCTAGGTTTTTTGTTTTTAATCAATTAATTACTGATTTTTCTCATATTATTTTCTAGAATGTAGTCTAAGAGCACTGAATCGAGTACTACATGATGAAATTCTTAATAAACCTATGGAAACACTTAAACTTGCTATTCCATCAGGGATCTATACTCTTCAGAATAATTTACTGTATGTGGCACTATCAAATCTAGATGCAGCTACTTATCAGGTACTTAAAATACATTTCTTTCTTTTTTAAAAAACATTAATAATATTACTGTTTTCTTTTTCAGGTCACGTATCAGTTAAAAATTCTTACAACAGCATTATTTTCTGTGTCTATGCTTAGTAAAAAATTGGGTGTATACCAGTGGCTGTCCCTAGTAATTTTGATGACAGGAGTTGCTTTTGTACAGGTAACTATTCAAGATAAGTATATATTTTTATCTAAACTTCAATTTTATTTTTCTTCTTATTTAGTGGCCCTCAGATTCTCAGCTTGATTCTAAGGAACTTTCAGCTGGTTCTCAATTTGTAGGACTCATGGCAGTTCTCACAGCATGTTTTTCAAGTGGCTTTGCTGGGGTTTACTTTGAGAAAATCTTAAAAGAAACAAAACAATCAGTGTGGATAAGAAATATTCAGCTTGGTAAGTTTTAAATGTTTTCTAATATTATTTTACGATATATCATGTAGACTTTACTTTTTTTTAGGTTTCTTTGGAAGTATATTTGGATTAATGGGTGTATACATTTATGATGGAGAACTGGTATCAAAGAATGGATTTTTTCAGGGATATAACCGACTGACCTGGATAGTAGTTGTTCTTCAGGTAAAGCATTTAAAGTCTTAGATTTAATGCTAGTGTTTTAAAAAATATTTTTTTAAAACTTCAGGCACTTGGAGGCCTTGTAATAGCTGCTGTTATTAAGTATGCAGATAATATTTTAAAAGGATTTGCAACCTCTTTATCGATAATATTATCAACATTGATCTCCTATTTTTGGCTTCAAGATTTTGTGCCAACCAGGTAAAATGTTCTTTTCTATTTTTTTAAATCCCTCTCTTTTTTATTTTGTCTTCATCTTATTCAGTGTCTTTTTCCTTGGAGCCATCCTTGTAATAACAGCTACTTTTTTGTATGGTTATGATCCCAAACCTGCAGGAAATCCCACTAAAGCATAGTTGTATACTATCTTTAACTGGTTTTTCACGATGGGGCACTAGGAATCTCGACATTAATCTTGCACAGAGGACTTCTACAGAGTCTGAGAAGATATCATCATGCTGAATCTGATCATACTGTTTTTTAAAAGTTTAAGGATAAGACATGTGTATATGTAACAAAACACATTGCATCTAGAAATCAAAACTTGAAAGTATTTCCAGGGATTAGGATTAGAAGGAATATTAGAGGAAACTTGAAATCTGAGTTTAAAAAGATTTTACCTTTTTGATTGCTGCAGAAATGTCCTATGCACTCTTTGCAAGAGCACACAACAAATGTCAGATACCAATTTTTGCAAATTAGATTTAATCTTATTAAATGTTTTTATCTTACTCTTTCTGTACAGATATATCAAATCACATGAAATATTTAAAGTTTGAAAATTATAATTACCTATAAAGCTGTGAAAAATAGAAGTATAATTTGAAAAAACATTTCACTTATCAGAGATTTTTATATTTATACAAAAGATTACTAAATGAAGGATTGCTAAATGTTTTTGGTTCAATTACATAAAAATTAATATTCTGGGTCTGATCTGTCAGAGAATAAATATCAAATCTAAATTTAATGTAGAGATACATACTATTTCTCCATATGAATTTTAAGATATTTTAGTGCTTCAAGACTGCTGAAAGCAATCCAGTTGCTCCTGTGCTAGATGGTAGCCAGAGAATTTTATAGTAATGGAGGTTAGCCCTTAATCTCTTCATTGCATTTCATTTCTGTAAATCAGATTAAGTCCTTAATATTATTTTAAATTAAAATTTGTGTGTAATTGCCATTAAATTTTCAAAATGTAATTTAAAAGGATTAAATACTCATTTAATAATTTAAAATAATTATTGTATAATATCTACATTTGGAGAATTTTGAACTATCAAGCATATACTGTATACAGTTAGAAAGTTATTAAATGAACATTTTACTCATTGATCTGTAAAAACTTCTTTAATCTACAACTGTTTACAAAAACAACATTCAAACAAATAGTACAGATGTCAGTGACAGAACAAAATGACTTTTCTTGGAGACATTCCAGATTGCCATATTACTTTATTTTAAACAGCGCTATGACTTTAAATCCAAGGCTGCTCGGAAGATTTTTTTAGGTCTCTCATAAGCCTATTCTTCCCTGATCACATGAGTGGGAGAGGTAGCCAAATTTTGAATTCCCTTTCTGTGTTCCCACAAGAGCTGCTGAGAAGGCCTGGCGCAGTGGCTCACGCCTGTAATCCTAGCAGTTTGGGAGGCTGAGGCAGGTGGATCACAAGGTCAAGAGATTGAGACTATCCTGACCAACATGGTGAAACCCCGTCTCTACCAAAAATACAAAAATTAGCTGGGTGTGGTGGCACGCACCTGTAGTCCCAGCTACTCGGGAGACTGAGGCAGGAGAATCACTTGAACCCGGGAGGCAGAGGTTGCAGTAAGTGGAGATCACGCCACTGCACTCCAACCTGGGCGACACAGTGAGAGTCTGTCTCAAAAAAAAGAAAAAAAAAAAAGCTACTGAGAAGGAGCCACCATTTTGCTTTAAAATAGTGGGTTTTTTTCCTTTTTAATGAACACTGGAGCTGAGGATGCAGATTACATGAGTTATTTAATAAGTTGATTCAAGAGAGAGAGAGTATATTAGAAATGGTAAGATGATTTGGTGGGCAAAAATGCTTTCTATAATTTGAATATGGGTTTAATTTAATTATTAACTATAGACAGAATTACTTACTGAGTATAAGAAGTATTTTACTGTCTGGGCACAGTGGCTCATGCCTGTAATCCCAGCACTTTGGGAGGCCGAGGCGGGTGGATCACAAGGTCAGGAATTCGAGACCAGCCTGGCCAGCATGGTGAAATCCCATCTCTACTAATAATACAAAAATTAGCTGGGCATGGTGGTGCGCGCCTGTAGTCCCAGCTACTCAGGAGGCTGAGGCAGGAGAATTTCTTGAACACACCAGGTGGAAGTTGCAGTGAGCCAAGATCGTGCCACTGCACCCCAGCCTGGGTGACAGAGCGAGACTCCGTCTCAAAAAAAAAAAAAAGAAAACACACACACACACACACACACCCACAGTATGAATGAAAAAAATAAAATACTTCTTTTTTTTTTTTTTTGAGACAGAGTCTCACTTTGTCGCCAGGCTGGAGTGCTGTGGCGCGATCTCGGCTTACTGCAACCTCCCACTCCCTGGTTCAAGGGATTCTCCTGCCTCAGCCTCTGAGTAGCTGGGATTGCAGGCGTGAGCCACTGCGCCCGGCCTATACTGTATATATTTTTAAAGACTGTTCTAATAGATATAAAAACTGTAAAAAATAAGTATTTTTATATAGCTCTCATGGATTTTATTAAACAGAATTGGCTCAAAAATACTATGTTACAGACTGTTGGGTACCCTTGCCTAACGTGAACTGGCAGTGTTACCTTGCTTTTGCAGTAATAGTCTACAGATTGCAGGTCTCATCAATTCCATCCAAAGTTTAAAAGCATTTAAAATTACCAAATCTTTAAAATCACTTTGGTGGTGATTCCAAATTGGTACCAAGCAAACTTTCTGGATGCCCAACATGATTTTCAGTAACCACCCTTTAGAGTATTTGTTTACTAAGTTCACCACATTTTGAACATGGTAGTTTTAGACTGCAATAATATTTAGACTTACATTATTACTTACTGCTAAGTAAAATCTAAATCCTGCAAATGCACAGAATTCAAGCTGAAATATAATGATTTATGTTTAGCTCACATTGAAGTATTGGTTGGTTACTTATGTATTAATGCAGTGTGCATTCACATTTAATCAGGTTTAGTCTGTTTCTATTTTAATAATTTTAAAAAATTATACAAGCAAATTAGATATTAGACATGTTAGTTACAATGGTAACACATTTTTAGGTGTCGAAACACAATTTTCAAAATTCCTAATGAAAGTTATAAAAATGTAAACAAGAATTGTAAAAATGGACAAAGTAGTCAAATATATTTTCAAAGCACAATTTTATTAGACAGGCATAATTTACATTTTGCTTTTCTAGTGGGTTTGAAAATGTTTATTGGAGATTGGGCTATGTAGTTTATAATTTTTAATTCATAAAAAAGTAATCATACATGAGAAGGTAGACCTGTGCCCTAGGATCATGTCACATATACAGATAATGCCATTTCCTTGTGTGTGTGATGTGTGTTTTGATGACCTCCACAGGCCTTACTGTATCAAGCTTTTATAATGATGACTCCTTCATTATTTAAATTCCTATACTTTTTATTTGTTATCACGCAACTACTTTGTTCAATGTGAAAATGTGCTAACTCATGGGAGAAGAGTGCCAATTGATAGTTCTTTTAGCAATTAAGAATATGGTATTTGGGAAGAAAAGTTTGAAATGCAACAAATGGATATTTCAACACAGTAGTATTATATTATCAGTTCTTTAGTAAGTGATTTTAGAGATGTTGTAGGCTACTTTTACGGTGGAATATATAGTATAGAGATGCAAAACTTAAATGTTTACATCAATTTATATTGAATGTCACATAATTTCATGGAAGGAAAGGTAGCTTGATATTTAGATTCTAAGATATAATCTGAAAGGAAACTAATTATGTTCTCTACACTTACTGTAATACTGATTATTCTTACATATCAAATTATTGAACTTTAAAAATTTCATTGTATAGTCATTAAACTGAGTTGGGTTTTTTCTTAAAGGGTTTAGCATCACTCATTTGATTTACACATTCACATTATAATATTTAATTATCATGGGTGTATGCTTTACATAAAAAAGGTTTATAAAAGTTATTTATGCTATATTGAAAGTCATCTTAAGAATCTCCAGGTTATTTAAAGTAGTTATAGGAGCAGAGAACAAGCACCTTTATCAAAATCTGGTCCTATGTGCCTTGCTTTACCAAATACCTGATTTTTCTGGAGGGTGTTCCTGTAATTCACAACTGTAGACACATGGGCAAAATTAGGATTTTTAAGAATAAATACATTTCTATTTTTTTGGTTGTTTCAACATTAGCTCTTCAAATTCATTAACAAAATTAAAATAGGTATATTACAAAAGCATAAACATTTGTGAACAGTACTTAAATAAATTGTGATACTATTGCTCCATCATTGAACTTTTTGAAACTTTAACAATTGTATAAAACTGTCAGTTTGTTGTTTCATTTGTAATTACAAAATAATTTAAAAACTTTTTAAAATAATTTGGATCCTGACTTTGTCTATATCTGTATTTCATTTGTTTAGAAAGATTCTTTTGGGTTTGATAATGTAATTTGTATATTTAAATTTTTTATGGACATAATTCAAAGGAATGTATAAATTGGTCTTTTGTTAAATGGCTTTTTAATTGATAAACTTCTCTTGTCATTTTTTGGTATCCAGCTATTACCTATTTAATAGATTTATTGAAATAGATTATTTTCATAAAGAACTCTATACAAATCTTTTTCTATATTTCCTTATTTTCCTATTTACCTGTGTCTATGACCTAACCTATGAATTAGTCTTCTCTCTTTATATATCAAAAATGAATTACTGATCTTTTTCTCTGGCTCTGTAGTATCTCTATCACTGTCACATGTGATCTTTCTTCCTTTTCTCTAGCCCATATTCTAGCATGAAATACTGGGTTGGCCAGGTGCAGTGGCTCATTCCTGTAATCCCAACACTTTAGGAAGCCAAGGCAGAAGAATCGCTTGAGCCCATGAATTTGAGGCCAGCCTGGGCAACATAGCCTTGTTTCTACAAAAAATCTTAAAAATAAAATTAGCCAATATGTGGGCATGCACCTGTGGGGCCAGCTACTCAGGAGGCTGAGGCAGAAGGATTGCTTGAGCCCAGCAATTTGATGCTGCAGTAAACCATGATGACACTACTGGACTCTAGCCTGAGTGACAGTGAGACTCTGTCTCAAAAAACAAACAAAACAAAAACTGAAACAACAAAAAAAGACTGGGTTTATTTAAGCTAGTTAGAATTTATCTTTCTATATGTTAATAACAGCCTAACAGATTTTTTGTTTTAAATATCTCTAGGCTAGCCTCAAGGTTAAGTAATTATAGAAGTTTGGTATGTATTTTCTTCATAATTTGAATATAATTGCTTCCATTGTGACTGTCAATTGAATGCATGGAGATCAATTGTGATAATATACAGGATTTTAGTCCTATCTCTACTGCTGAAGTAACCTTACACAAAATACTTTGTAAAAAAATCACTAAAGTGCCAGCATTTTTAAAGTGTATATTTTTCTTTGGCAACCTCTCATGAAAAGCACTAACTAAAAATATTTAATAATCTTTTTTGTATTACAGTGCTTCTTTTGTTGGAAATATATCACAATCCTCAAGTTCCACTGCTATGCAAAAGTATCTTAGAATCTGAATCTTATAGATAATACTACCTTTTTTTTTTTTTTTTTTTTTTTTTTGAGATGGTGTCTCGCTCTGTCACCTAGGCTGCAGTGGTGTGACCTCACTGCAACCTCTGCCTCCCAGGTTCAAGCAATTCTCCTGCCTCAGCCTCCCTAGTAACTGGGATTACAGGCCATGCCACCACGCCCAACTAATTTTTGTATTTTTAGTAGAGACAGGGTTTCACCATGTTGGCCAGGCTGGTCTCAAACTCCTGACCTCAGGTGATCCGCCTGCCTCGGCCTCCCAAAGTGCTGGGTTTACAGGCGTGAGCCGCTGCGCCCGGCCAATACTGCCTTTCAAAAGAGACTGATAGTGACCAGCATTAGTAATCATACTGGTGGGGTTTTTTGGGGTGTTTTTCTGTTTTGTTTTTTGTTTTTTGTTTTTGAGACAAGGTCTTCCTCCCGTTGCCTAGGCTGGAGTGCGGTGACACAATCTTGGCTCACTGCAGCCTTGATAGAGCAAGCTCAAGTGATCCTCCCAGGAGCCTCGGCCCCCAAGCAGCTGGGAATACAGGTGCGCGCCACCATGCCCAGCTGATTTTTGTATTTTTTTGTAGAGATGGGGTTTTGCCATGTTGCCCGGATTGGTCTCAAACTCCTGAGCTTCAGTGATCTGCCTGCCTTGGCCTCCCAAAGTGTTGGGATTACAGGCGTGAGCGACCACACCCAGCCCATATTGGTCTTTCTTACTGTTCTTAAAAAGAGAATTCCTTTAAGGCAGGACCGATTACATATACACTCTAGAAAAGAAAATAGCAAGGAAGAAATAAATTGCCTTCAATTACCAAAGATTTGAGCTTCTGCTATGGCTGAGAGTGTTTTGGTCATTGCAAATTCAGGGGTTTCCCAAGTTCACCCTCAGTTCTGGCTAGAAAGAGAAAACTTACTAAAAGCTATTATACTCACAGTCATATTTATTACAGAGAAAGGAAATACAAATTAAAACCAGCCAAAGGAAGTGACACATAAAACAGAGTCTAGGAGTGGTCCAAACTTGAGGCTTTCGGTGTCCTTTTCTTGTAGCGTCATGGAAGGTGTTATCTACTCCTGACCACAATGTTTGACAGTACACACATAGTATTGCCATTCAGGGAAGCTCACCTAAGCTTTGGTGTCCAGATTTTTATTGAGAGAGGCTCTATTAGTTGGCATGGTTGGTTGATTTTTTTGCCCATGTAGTTGTCCTCTCTTTCCAACATCTGCCCCTCCCTGGAGATCTGGTTGACATCAAGACTTCAGGGCCTCACCATAGGTTATCTCGTTAGCATAAACTGTCAAGTGTTGTCTAAGGAACCCACAATGAATAATAAAGACATTCCTATCAGTGAGAACTCCCAAAGACTTACACCAGAACTTTCTTTGGATGGGCCAAATTTCTTACTACACAAAGACCATTCATCTCTATACACTTCCTTCTGAATTGATGAGGATGATACAAGCAACGACAATTCTTCTTTTCAGAGACTTTTAATTTTTTTTTTTTTTTTTTTTTTGAGATGGAGTCTCGCTCTGTCACTCAGGCTGGAGTTCAGCGGCACGATCTCTGCTCACTGCAACCTCCGCCTCCTGGGTTTGAGCAATTCTCCTACCTCAGCCTCCCAAGTAGCTGGGATTACTGGTGCTCACCACCACGCCCAACTAATTTTTGTATTTTTGGTAGAGACGGGTTTTCACCATGTTGGCCAGGCTGGTCTCGAACTCCTGACCTCAGGTGATCTGCCGGCCTTGGCCTCCCAAAGTGCTGGGATTACAGGCATGAGCCATCACACCCAGCCCAGAGACTTTTAATTTATACATTGTCATTTTTAATTTTAGAATATCTGTCAAATGATTCTGAACATAACATGAATCTAGTGTGGAAAAATGTTTATAATCAGATATTGTGTTAAGAACATATATATATATATAGAGAGAGAGAGAGCATAGTATTGTCATTTAGTTTTCACTTCTTATGTTTAATGACAACTTTATAAATGCTGGACTATTTTAAACTACAAATTTAAAACATGGTTTATAAACCTTTTACCTGTACTGCATATTAATAAACAATTTTGAACTAATTTTAAATTAGGCATTCCTATCACCATTATAAGGAAGAGCTAAAACCTGATACCAGTTGTTATTTTGGCTCACAGTAGGGCTTCACTAGTGTTAGGATCACATTTTCCTCCCTTGGACCTGAGAATCAGGTGTTTTTCGTTTAATGCATTTATTTTCATTCATTCATTTAGGATTTCTAAAATGTTAGAGGTAATTTGTTTAAAACAAATAACATGGTGTTCTTTTGGAAATATACAGTTTATCTTAGATATACACTTTCCTCATTTTAAAGGTAGAACTCACTGCAGGTTTAAAAGAATAATGAATATTGTTACAGTGTTTAGTGATAATCACTGAAAATTCACGTTAAAATATACTTTAAGCTTGTCCAACGCGCGGCCTGCAGGCTGCATGCAGCCCAGGATGGCTTTGAATGTGGCTCAACACAAATTTGTAAACTTTCTTAAAACAGTATGAGATTTTTTTGCAATTTTTTAAAGCTCATCAGCTATTATTAGTTACTGTATTTTATATGTGGCCCAAGACAATTCTTCTTCTTTAAGGGTGACCCAGGGAAGCCAAAAGATTGGACACCCCAGCTTTAAATGTAGAGTATTTAAGAGGTTCAGTTAAATGTACTAAATCAGACTTGTGTGATTTAGACACAAAATCTGTGTGTGTGTGTGTTTGGTCTTTTAAAAGATACTGCATGTACAAACATGATTTCTAATAATTGAGGGTTTATTAAGTTTTTCCCTTTAGGCTAAAGTTTTATTTTATTCTGCTTGGATAGTAAATACAGCATTTTAAAATGATGATGCTAAGTGCTTTTTTAATATATGCATGCTGCTTCAATAGGTCTTTTAAATATAGCCAAGGCAGGGTAATATTTCCTGAGTGATGATAGAATTATAGAAAATCATGAAAGATGTGTGCCCATGTTTCATTTTATAACTGTTCCAGTCATATTGCTATGAATTCTAGAATTTTAAAACCTGCCACACTTATTTTGGATGTTATATACACATAATGCCTCAAATTTCCATTATTTCATATTATTTTTCTCCATTTCCCTCGTGTCAAGTTTCATTTTGTTTTCAATGTTTTGTTTTTATAATATTGCCATTTTAATGGCTTCAATCATGCTATGACAGATTGTGCCAATTTAGCTTTAAAAAACTCATGGGCTACCTCCATGAACTCACACATGCGGCATTGTTAAAGAACCTTTTTTAAAATTAAATTTTCTCCAGCTTTTCATTTTGCAGCATACAAAAAAATTGAAAAATTGGTATACCACCTAAATCCAACCATTATTAACATTTTGCCACACTAGCTTTATCTCTGTTGGGACACTTTACCCCTACATACTCCAGCATGCGTGACCTAAAGATATGGACATCTTCTTAATTAACCTCAGTGCCATTATGACACCTAAGAAAATTTAAATTAATTCAGGTCACTTCATCTAAGTTCAAATTCAAATACAATTGCCCCTCTGTAAACGTGGGGGATTGGTTCCAGGACCCCCACCTCGTGTATACCAAAATTTGGGCACACTCAAGTCCTTAAGGGGAAACCGCGTATAAGAAAAGTCAGCCCTCCCTATGGGTGGGTTTCACATCCTGCAAATAACTGTGTTTTCCATCTGCATTTGGCTGAAAAAAAATCTGCATATAAGTGGACCCATGCAGTTCAAATCTGTTGTTCAAGAGTCAACTGTATTCCCAGTTGTCTCAAAAATGATTTTTTATAGCTTTTTTGTTTTGGAACGAGGGTAAAATCAAGGTTAATGCTTTGTATTTGATTGTCTCCTTTGGTCTTGAAGTCCCCTTCCTGCACCACCACCTGCCCCTCAATGGCTTTTTTATACCAAGAGACTGAAAATGCTACCTCTAATGACTTTTCTCCCCATGATAGTACTCTTTGAAGGACCAAAGTTACTTTGCTCCTATTATGTGGTTTGATTTGTTCCCTTTATTCCTTTCATGTCCTTTGAACTGGAAGTCAAGTCTATAGGTTTGATTACCTTCAGGTTAAATGTATTGGGTAAAAATATTTCACAGATTTTATATTGTATCATATTAAAAGGCACAGATAATCTCATTATTAATGTTGGTAATTATTTGGTTAAGATGATGACTACCCCATTGTAAAGGTTATTGTAAAGTTCTCCCTGTGGTAAAGGTCATTTGTTCACCCTTAGTAATCTATGGAGTAATGTTTTAGCACCAGGAGAATATTCTGTTTCCCAATGCCTTTAGCATCAATTGATGATTCTTGACTGAATCATTTATTACACTGGGGTGCAAAATGGTGATAAATTTTTTTTAGTGCTCTAAATTTCTTCTACATTTATTAGTTTATATTCTTTTTTAAAATAAAAAAGTATATTTCCCTCCTGTTTCTCTAATATCCCTCTTTAAAAAAAAGACCATGTCTTCATGAATTTAAAAAAAATTACTCAATATATTATAGCCAATCGGTCACAGTTCTTTTTGATGCTCATATATATTGTGAGCCTCTAGCCCATGTAAGTCACAGCAAGCTAGCTCTTGGGTTTTTTTTGAGATGGAGTTTCACTCTGTCACCCAAGCTGGAGTGCAGTGGCACGATCTCGGCTCACTGCAACCTCCACCCTCCGGGTTCAAATGATTCTCCTTCCTCAGCCTCCTGAGTAGCTGGGACTATAGGTGCCTGCCACCGCGCCTGGCTAATTTTTTGTATTTTTAGTAGAGATGGGGTTTCACCATCTTGGCCAGGCTGGTCTTGAACTCCTGACCTCGTGATCCACCCGCCTCGGCCTCCCAAAGTGCTGGGATTACAGGCATGAGCCACCGCGCCCGGCCACTCTTGTGTTTTTTAAACATGACCACATTAGTCTTTTAGTCCTTATTTGCTTTAGGCACAAGAAATCTGAGGCTTACCTTATATTTGTCTTGTTCCAAATTTGGATTATCAGCTAATTCTCCAAGGAGCCCTATACCTTTTAAGGGGAGTGGGATTTATTTAATTTTTTCTTTGGAGTCCTTCTAGCCAGTGAATGGAATTTATTATAGAATCCATTGTTACTGAGCTGTCATTGTTTCTAGGCCATTTTAGTGGACATAGCTAGGAAATACAATTTTAAAAGATCATGAATTCAAATTAATATTTACAACTAAAATTTAGCAACATGGCCAGGTGCAGTGGCTCATCCCTGTAATTCCAGCACTTTGGGAGTCTGAGGTGGGAGGATCACTTAAGGCCAGGGGTTCAAGACCAGCCTGGGCAACAGAGTGAGATCCTGTCTCTACAAAAAAAAAAAAAAAGATAAATTTTTTCGAAAAGTTTTATATGAAAAGTGTACTCTGAAAAAATCTAGCTGTCATACCTATCCCTCCATTCCTAACCATCTCTTATAAGTAATTATTATCCATCTCTTATAAGTAATTATTATAAGTATTTTCTTAGTTTTCCAATTTATCTTTCATGTGTTTCTTTTTAAAAAGCAAACAAATATGCATATTGCTGTACTTACTGTGCCTCTTTCACAACATGGGGTCTTTATAAAATTTCTTTGGATGTTTAGAAAGGTTTGTATGCTCTAATTTATACTGATAACATTTTATATAATGCATTTAGAGTCCCCAATTTGCTTGTCTAGGCCTCTACTATTTAATTTGACACCTTTAAATGATGTTCTTTGACTCTTATCTAATTGTCTATGTGACCGTCAGTGAATATATTATCTGTTCATATTTTCTGTAGTCTTATTTCTTTTTGATTAGAACATATAATATTTACACACTATTTTCCCATCCTAATCCCCACCTTTGTAATAAAATTAATTAAAATTTTAAAAAAGTATATTTAATAACCTACTGATACTTACCTGAAGTCTCTCTGGTCAACTTTTGGCTGGATGAAGCTCTTCTGTAGAGTATTCAAGGAGGGCTTGTAAGTACTGTACAATATTCTCTGAGTTGTGACATGTTTAAAATTTCTTCTGGAGCCTAGATACTTAAAGTACACCTTGGCCATGTAGAAAATCCTTGACAAACATTTCCTTTTCTTGAGTTTGTCTGAATTTGTGCTTCACTGTTGGGTTGCTTGATGTTATCATCAAGAAGTGTGGCACCACTTGATTTTTTTCCCTTTTGGAAATGACATTTTGTTTGTTGTTTTTTACCTAGAGACCCAGATAATTTTTTCTATATTATTTTATCTATGATCCTTTTTATCTCATTTTTGTTCTCATAGCTGTTTTATTCCTCTTCTCTGTATTTCTTACTTTACTTTTATTTGTGTCTCTCAGGTACCCTGTGATTTAGTTTTCATTTTTAGATGATTTTATCTTTTCAGTATATTGCCTATGTTTGTTCAACTCTCATTTTACATCTTACTATTGAGTTTAAAAATTTTTATTTGCTGTGTTCTTTTATATGTGCAATTAATGATATTCATGTTGGAGTGTTGTATATTATTTGCCTCTGCTTCATATTGTCTAGAGGGTAGTATTTTCTATTGATTGAAAAGTTTTCATTTTCTGTTTTTTATAATAGCCTTGTATGGATTTTTGGTGGCTTTTCTATTCATGATTAAATGTGTAGGATCTTCTTCAATCAGCAATAACAGGTGGCTCTATAGAATGGAGGGTAGAAGGGATGTGGGTGACTTACTCAGTTTTTAGTTAAAGAGGACCCTCTTCTGTTAGCATGGTGAAGTGCAGTTTCTTTAATAAATTGTGCATGGTGGGGGTGGGATTTGGATTCTGTGATACAATCTTGTTTCTTTAGGAATCTTTTACTTTTGGCCACTTGCCTTTCTTTCCAAGGAATCCCACTCCCTTTCAAGGTGCCTCATGAACTGTTTTCATGAACTTTCCAAACATTGGTTTCTGCTTGTTTCTAAGCCTGATTCTTGGCCTTCTCATTAATTTTCAAAACTTCCAATATCCTTCCAAATAATTCCCTTTTGCTTACGTTAGCGAGTACTAGTTTGTTAGCCAGTGTTAGTTTCTGTTGATCCTAACCAAAAAACCCTAACTGAGATATCAGTCTCTTAGCGCAAAGTTTGTGAATACGGTCATCCCTCCATATGAGGAGGGGAGTGGGAATTGGTTGTGGGACTTCCGTGGATATCCAAATCAGTGGATGCTAAAGTCCCTTACATAAAATGGCATAGTATTTGGTTATCATCCTCCCCATACATCATCTCTAGATTATTTATAGTACTTAATACAATGTAATGCTGTGTAGTCATACTGTATTTTTTACTTGTATTTTTGTTGTTTTGTGGGATTTAAAAAATATTTTTATTCTGAGGATAGTTGAATCCACAGGATACTGAGGGCCAGCTGTATTCACAACCCAAATCACATACAAAGCGACAAGTTCATACACAATAGGCCTATTAGAACAGGACTGTTCTCTCTTGTTTATCATTGCAGCCTTTCTAGCACAAAGCCTGGGACATTCTGGACATTTAGTATGTGTTAAATTTCTCTTACTACATTATTTCCAACAGTATTTACTGCAATCTGCAATTACCTTCCTTTTGTTTTGTAACTGTGTCCCCCACTAGAATGTAAGCTCTGTGCAGATAGTGTCTCATTTATTGATGTATCCCTGGCATCTAATAAAACACTGACAACACAAGCACCCAGTAAATATTTTTTGAATGACTGAAC